TCAGCCACCCAAAGTGCTGGGATTACAGGCGTGAGCCACCACACATGGCCTAAAAATTGTTCTTCTTATTTGAAAATGAGTTTATGAGGGACATTTTGTCAATCTGGCTTCAAAAAAGATGAATGAAATGAATGGTAAAAATTTGTTTAACGTGCTCGTTTCAGCAGCACATGCACTAAAATTAGACTGATACAGAGAAGATTAGCATGGCCCCTGTGCAAAGATGACACGCAAATTTCATTTTAAAAAAGCAAATAAATATTTGTTTAAAAATCATTTTTAATCATGTAAGTATTTCTCCATTTTTCAGACTGTTTCTCTTTTCATCATTTAAAACAATAAATAATAGGGCTGTCCTTATATACTTTCAGTTTCAGGAATGATAATTCTGAAGAAAAAAGTGAATGGTTCAATCACCGATACAAAAATTAACAAACATGATAGTGGCAAGCAACATCAGGTGGGTTTTGTTTATTAGCGATGTTTTCGCCATTTTTTTTTTATGTTTGTTTGTGGTTGAAAAGCCAGACACATTAATTTCCAAGGCTCATTGGCTGCTAAGAAAAATTGTCACTGTGGCCAGGCACAGTGGCTCATGCCTATAACCCCAGCACTTTGGGAGGCCAAGGCGGGCAGATCACCTGAGCCCAGGAGTTTGAGATCAGCCTGGGCAACATGGCAAAACCCCGTCTCTACGAAAAAATACCAAAATTAGCTGGGTGTGGTGGCGCCCACCTGTAGTCCCAACTACTCAGGGGGCTAAGGTGGGAGGACTGCCAGAGCCTAGGAGGTGGAGGTTGCAGTGAGCTGAGACTGCACCACTGCACTCCAGCCTGGGTGACACAGCAAGAGCCTGTCTCAAAAACAAACAAACAAAAACCCTTTCCTTATCATTTGGAAGAGGACTTATTCTTAAAAATGCAGGCCTTAGTACTTACATAGTTGGATGATGCTTTTAGGAAAATGACTTGGGACACTCCCCCTATATTTTACACATTTCAGTGGCAGAACAGGATAACAATTCAGACTTCCTGTGTGTCTGACCACGGACAACACACAGCTCTGCCATCCACGAGCTGCATTGTAAGTGAAGCTGGGTTAAAGGTATGTAGAATAATGATTGCTATTATTTGTTTAAATATTATTTCTTAGAAGAAGGGGACAGAGTGCAGTTTGTAAACACTGGTTTAAAAACTCCTTTCTTTTAGAAAGGAGAGAAAGTGAAATGTAAAAAACACATATTTGTGCTGAACCATGAATGATACCGTCACTGAAATATCTAAAAACCATATTGCTTAAAGGCACTTCTTGCAATGTGTAATTCAGCTAAGATGATAATCAAATGCATAGCTCTTGAATACAGAAAAATGATACAGATCCTCCTCCTTTGCTGCCCTTCCCACAGAATACTGAGATAAAACTTACTGAGGCCTAGCTACCAAAGGCAGAATTAGTTGTTCCATATCCTAGGCTAGCATTTGGTACATAGTCCCTATTTTATCATGATTACTGAGAACTGTTAAGTCTAACTCAACTGTGTAGATCAAGACAGTTTTGTCTTAGTGCATCCAGCGGCTGAAGCACAGTTGGCACGCTGTAGATTTTGTGTTGTTGCGGTGAGACCACCAGTTAGAATAAAGAGCTGATTTGGGCCGGGTTTGGTGGCTCACACCTGTAATCCTGGTGCTTTGGGAGACCAAGGCCAGAGGATTGCTTGAGGCCAGGAGTTCAAGACCCACCTGGGCAACACAGTAGAACCACGTCCCTAAAAAATTTTAAAAATAAATTGGCCAGGTGGAGTGGCCTGTGCCTTTAGTTCCAGTTACTTGGGAGGCTGAGATGGGAGGATCTCTTGAGGCCAGGAGTTCGAGGTTACAGTGAGTCATGATTGTGCCACTGCACTCCAGCCTGGGCTACGTAAGGCAAGACTGGCTCTAAAAAAAATTTGCTTTTTAATGAAAAAAAAAAAAAGAGCTGATTTGGCTCTTTCTTCCCCCATTTACCCAGAATTGCTAAAGTGGTAGATACTGACAAGGTATCTTAGCAGGGCAGAAGTCTCATGGTTTGAGTCAGTTGGGACCAATTGCTGTTGATGTGAATTTCTAACTCCTTTGTCATTCTGAGTGTGTCAGCTGAATTCACATAAGGGCATTCACCAAGGGAGGAAGAGAAAGGCCTTTAGTTTTAATTATTTTATAGTTGAGAAAATTAGACACATACTCGGGGTTACGGGGTCTATTCTGATTTTTATTACTCCTAGAAATTTCATACAGATTATAATCTGTCTATCTTGTTAGTAATATCTGACTGAATTTTTTGGAATAGCTATGTGTAGAACCCATTTTATTACACAGATTTAGGAATCTCAGAGGATCTGATTCCTTAGTCTCTTAAATCTTCAGTGGCATTAAATGCCAACACATTGTCCTTGGTCAAGACTACAACGTAGAAAGGAACAAGCTAATTAACTACTTAGAATTCCCTCTCCTAAGAGACCACATCGCCAAAGTGGCACCATGACACAGCTTGGTGTTTTGTTGGTCACTTTAGGAGAACACCATTTTGGAGGCCTTGGGTGGAGCTGGAGATAGAGCCATGGAGGTAGAATCGTGTCGGAAAACCTGGGTTTAGCCCCATTTTGTACTTGGGCGTTTGAGCTAATCGCTTAAGTCACGTAAAACAACAAGACTAATAAAGTCTGGGATACAGACTTTAACACCTCAAGTGCTGCCAAAAGTATTTAGAAGACAAAGCGAATCATAGGCACCCTTCACCGAGCACCTCCTAGACATCAAGAACCATGCTAGGTTCCCTACATTCTTCATTTAATGCCAATAACCCCACGAGGCAGTTATCACCTTCATTCTACAAATGGGCCCCACTCCTACCAATTAACTGGCTGAATCAGGATCTGACCCCGGGCCTGCCAACGCTCCCGCTGGTGGATTGCCCGCCTTGTCAGCTCGAGTTGGCAGGACGTGGGAGTAAAAACCCGGCGCCCCAGCCTTCACCGTGCTGCACGAGGAAGCTGGCTAGGCAGGCATGACTTTGTCAGTCAACCATCCCGCAGCCGGGCCCTGGGCTTTGTTAGCAGCCACTTGGCGAGGGCCCCGGGCGGGTGGGGAGGCGGCGCTTCCTCCAAGAGGAGGTGGGACCCCGGCCCCGACGACCTCGGAGCCGCCCCCGGCCCCGGATCGCCGACGACGTACGTGCAGGCCTGGGGATGGGGCGCTGGCTGACCGGGCCTTTCTTCTCTCCCCTCGGCGCAGACCTCTCGCTGCTTCAGGAGGACCTGCAGGAGGACGCAGACGGATGTGAGTGGCCCGGCCTCGCGGTGGCCTGGCAGGTTATAAGGAGTATTTCTGATGTCTCTGATAGTTGGTGTGGATGACTACAGCTCAGAGTCTGATGTGATTATTATACCTTCAGCCCTGGACTTTGTCTCACAAGATGAAATGTTGACGCCCCTGGGGAGATTGGACAAGTATGCTGCAAGTGAGAACATATTTAACAGGTATGTGCATATTCTTTTTGTTAAAGTGGAAGTGAACATACATAATTTTGTTTTTTTTGTGTAGACAAATGGTGGCCCGGAGTTTGCTCGATACCTTGAGGGAAGTCTGCGATGATGAAAGAGATTGTATTGCTGTTTTGGAAAGAATTAGCAGATTGGCCGATGATTCAGGTATATGTGGAGAAAGTGAATTTACTCTATTCCATGTTTGCTCACATTGCCGTTATTTCAATAGAACCAACTGTGAGAGCGGAGCTGATGGAACAGGTGCCTCACATCGCACTGTTTTGTCAAGAAAACCGGCCTTCAATACCATATGCTTTTTCAAAATTCTTACTACCTATTGTGGTTAGATACCTTGCAGATCAGAATAATCAGGTAAGAGTACCATTTATATGTTCTTAAAAGAAGTACTTTCTTTGTGTTGTTATTTTTCTCCTAGGTGAGGAAAACAAGTCAGGCAGCTTTGCTGGCTCTGTTGGAGCAGGAGCTCATTGAACGATTTGATGTGGAGACCAAAGTGTGCCCTGTCCTCATAGAGCTGACAGCCCCAGATAGCAATGATGATGTGAAAACAGAAGCTGTGGCTGTAAGTCAAATGCCATTTTTCCACTTATGCAATTTCAGTGTGTGTTTGTTCTTACTTATTTTAGATAATGTGCAAAATGGCTCCCATGGTTGGGAAGGATATTACAGAGCGTCTTATCCTCCCTAGGTTTTGTGAGATGTGCTGCGATTGCAGAATGTTTCACGTTCGAAAGGTATTTTTTTGTCGTTTTTTTTCTGCTGTTTATTTTGAAATGTCAATGATGCTTTTGTTGTCAGGTCTGTGCTGCCAATTTTGGAGATATTTGCAGTGTAGTTGGCCAGCAAGCTACTGAAGAAATGTTGGTAAGTATTGCAGATATAAAGGAGTAAACAGTCCAACTAACAAGACTCTTTCCTTTTCACATAGCTGCCCAGATTTTTCCAGCTTTGTTCTGATAATGTATGGGGAGTCCGAAAGGCTTGTGCTGAATGCTTCATGGCGGTTTCATGTGCAACATGTCAAGAAATCCGACGGACCAAATTATCAGCACTTTTTATTAATTTGATCAGTGATCCTTCACGTTGGGTAGGGTTTTGATTATCACTTTTGTAAAATAATTCCTTTATTATTGTCCTTTTTATCTTCCTAGGTTCGCCAAGCAGCTTTTCAGTCTCTGGGACCTTTCATATCTACTTTTGCTAATCCATCTAGCTCAGGCCAGTATTTTAAAGAAGAAAGCAAAAGTTCAGAAGAGATGTCAGTAGAAAACAAAAATAGGTATAATTTTGAAACCATTTTCTAATTTTAAATGTTTTTTTCCCACCAAATAAAACAATAAAAGGACCAGAGATCAAGAAGCCCCAGAGGATGTACAAGTCAGGCCAGAGGATACTCCTTCAGATCTCAGTGTTAGTAATTCCAGTGTCATACTGGAAAACACGATGGAAGACCATGCTGCTGAGGCATCCGGGAAGCCTCTAGGTGAAATTAGTGTTCCACTGGACAGCTCTTTACTTTGTACTTTGTCCTCAGAATCTCACCAGGAAGCAGCTAGTAATGAGAATGATAAAAAACCTGGTAACTACAAATCTATGTTACGACCAGAGGTTGGCACCACTTCACAAGATTCAGCTCTCTTAGATCAGGAATTGTATAACTCCTTCCATTTCTGGAGGACTCCTCTTCCTGAAATAGATCTAGACATAGAGCTTGAACAGAACTCTGGGGGAAAACCCAGCCCAGAGGGACCAGAGGAAGAATCTGAGGGCCCTGTGCCCAGTTCTCCAAACATCACCATGGCCACCAGAAAGGAACTGGAAGAAATGATAGAAAATCTAGAGCCCCACATTGATGATCCAGATGTTAAAGGTATGGAAGTCAATCAAGTTATTTATTCTGAATCACTTTGTCCATTTCCTTATTTTGCCTGTAGCACAAGTGGAAGTGCTGTCCGCTGCACTACGTGCTTCCAGCCTGGATGCACATGAAGAGACCATCAGTATAGAAAAGAGAAGTGATTTGCAAGATGAACTGGATATAAATGAGCTACCAAATTGTAAAATAAATCAAGAAGATTCTGTGCCTTTAATCAGCGATGCTGTTGAGGTAACAAACTCAGTAAAGTGTTTACCAAATGACAGCTCTTTAAGTAGTTATTTTTTCCTAACAGAATATGGACTCCACTCTTCACTATATTCACAGCGATTCAGACTTGAGCAACAATAGCAGTTTTAGCCCTGATGAGGAAAGGAGAACTAAAGTACAAGTAAGTGACCAAAAAATGTGTTCTTTTGTGGGCTCAGTCACTGTGGTTTCTCTTTCTCCATTAGGATGTTGTACCTCAGGCGTTGTTAGATCAGTATTTATCTATGACTGACCCTTCTCGTGCACAGACGGTTGACACTGAAATTGCTAAGCACTGTGCATATAGCCTCCCTGGTGTGGCCTTGACACTCGGAAGACAGAATTGGCACTGCCTGAGAGAGACGTATGAGACTCTGGCCTCAGACATGCAGGTGAGTAAAGCAGTTAAAGAATTAGCAGAACGGTTAGCTTACTAATGTGTTTTCATTTCTGCAGTGGAAAGTTCGACGAACTCTAGCATTCTCCATCCACGAGCTTGCAGTTATTCTTGGAGATCAATTGACAGCTGCAGATCTGGTTCCAATTTTTAATGGATTTTTAAAAGACCTCGATGAAGTCAGGATAGGTGTTCTTAAACACTTGCATGATTTTCTGAAGGTAACTTTTAAATTTTTTTGCATAAAAACACATCCTGGTAAATATTTTTATTTTGTTACTTTAGCTTCTTCATATTGACAAAAGAAGAGAATATCTTTATCAACTTCAGGAGTTTTTGGTGACAGATAATAGTAGAAATTGGCGGTTTCGAGCTGAACTGGCTGAGTAAGTTCTAACAGTTTATTAGATTATGTTTTAAACATTGTCTTTTTGTAATTCCTTTTTGTAGACAGCTGATTTTACTTCTAGAGTTATATAGTCCCAGAGATGTTTATGACTATTTACGTCCCATTGCTCTGAATCTGTGTGCAGACAAAGTTTCTTCTGTTCGTTGGATTTCCTACAAGTTGGTATGTATTGAACTTTTAAAATTTTAGATCAGTGTTCCTCATTTCTCCATGCTCACCCTCCCAGGTCAGCGAGATGGTGAAGAAGCTGCACGCGGCAACACCACCAACGTTCGGAGTGGACCTCATCAATGAGCTTGTGGAGAACTTTGGCAGATGTCCCAAGTGGTCTGGTCGGCAAGCCTTTGTCTTTGTCTGCCAGGTAAGCGAGGCCCTGGGCTTACCTGTTTGTGAAGAAGCCTAGAGCAGCTGTTTCTCTTCCCCAGACTGTCATTGAGGATGACTGCCTTCCCATGGACCAGTTTGCTGTGCATCTCATGCCGCATCTGCTAACCTTAGCAAATGACAGGGTTCCTAACGTGCGAGTGCTGCTTGCAAAGACATTAAGACAAACTCTACTAGAAAAAGGTAGGTAGTGACTCCACTAGAAGAAGCGTGTGTTTCATCTGTCCTATGCACATGTCATTTCCAGACTATTTCTTGGCCTCTGCCAGCTGCCACCAGGAGGCTGTGGAGCAGACCATCATGGCTCTTCAGATGGACCGTGACAGCGATGTCAAGTATTTTGCAAGCATCCACCCTGCCAGTACCAAAATCTCCGAAGATGCCATGAGCACAGCGTCCTCAACCTACTAGAAGGCTTGAATCTCGGTGTCTTTCCTGCTTCCATGAGAGCCGAGGTTCAGTGGGCATTCGCCACGCATGTGACCTGGGATAGCTTTCGGGGGAGGAGAGACCTTCCTCTCCTGCGGACTTCATTGCAGGTGCAAGTTGCCTACACCCAATACCAGGGATTTCAAGAGTCAAGAGAAAGTACAGTAAACACTATTATCTTATCTTGACTTTAAGGGGAAATAATTTCTCAGAGGATTATAATTGTCACCGAAGCCTTAAATCCTTCTGTCTTCCTGACTGAATGAAACTTGAATTGGCAGAGCATTTTCCTTATGGAAGGGATGAGATTCCCAGAGACCTGCATTGCTTTCTCCTGGTTTTATTTAACAATCGACAAATGAAATTCTTACAGCCTGAAGGCAGACGTGTGCCCAGATGTGAAAGAGACCTTCAGTATCAGCCCTAACTCTTCTCTCCCAGGAAGGACTTGCTGGGCTCTGTGGCCAGCTGTCCAGCCCAGCCCTGTGTGTGAATCGTTTGTGACGTGTGCAAATGGGAAAGGAGGGGTTTTTACATCTCCTAAAGGACCTGATGCCAACACAAGTAGGATTGACTTAAACTCTTAAGCGCAGCATATTGCTGTACACATTTACAGAATGGTTGCTGAGTGTCTGTGTCTGATTTTTTCATGCTGGTCATGACCTGAAGGAAATTTATTAGACGTATAATGTATGTCTGGTGTTTTTAACTTGATCATGATCAGCTCTGAGGTGCAACTTCTTCACATACTGTACATACCTGTGACCACTCTTGGGAGTGCTGCAGTCTTTAATCATGCTGTTTAAACTGTTGTGGCACAAGTTCTCTTGTCCAAATAAAATTTATTAATAAGATCTATAGAGAGAGATATATACACTTTTGATTGTTTTCTAGATGTCTACCAATAAATGCAATTTGTGACCTGTATTAATGATTTAAAGTGGGGAAACTAGATTAAAATATTTGTCTTTTAACTAGTTTATTAGTTTCTCTGGAATCTGCCTGTGTC